AAGACTGCCTAGATTTCAGGAAAGCAGGGACAGGGAGTTAACCTAAATTTCCACGGATTCCAACTCACTTTCCTTTCCTTTGCCAATTTTCCCAATCCCCAGAGTCGGGGTCCTCTAGCAGCCAAAGTGTTCAAGACTGAGATACGTGAGGGAAAGGTGAGTGGGCGCAGCACTGCTCTTGGCTGCTCTGCTGCCCTCTCAACGACTCACTTCGCTCACCGCTCCTCTACCACTCACGTCATCACGCACCGACATCTCTCCACATCCTCCGTGCACACCGCTCACCCTCAGGTTCCCAGGCCTCTGTCCTCTTGCCCTTCAGCCGGCCCCGCACTCCAGTCCCCTGGTCTCCGACACACGTACTCACCGACCGAGTCGGGGAGGCTTCTCCCCGCATGCACCATCATCCGGGTCTGGATCGCCACCCACACGACCCCACTATTCCCATATTCCTCGCGGCCCGGCTCCAGCCACTCACCTGGTCCTCGCCCCGCAACCATGGCCGGTCCCCTGGCAGCCCATCGCCCTCATCGCTGGCGGGGTCGCCGGGCCCTTCGTAACCTAGGACGTGAGGGCAGCCGCGGAAGGCGAAGTCTTCGAGCTCCCGCAGAAGGCGCTGCTGCTCCGCCGGCGCCCCGCGCACCACCTGGCGCAGGCGGAACTGCACCTGCGCGAAGTGCGAGGACAGCGCCAGCAGCGCCGAGTCCAGCCGCCGCCGCTCTGCCCGCAGCCGCCGCAGCGTCCGGCCCGGCGAATCCGGCGGGGAGCCCGGGGCCGCGCCAGGCTCCTCGGCCGTCGCCTCTTCTAAAAACGCGGTTGCCCCAGGCCGGGCCTCCGCCACCGCCCCCACTGGGGCCCAGCGCACCGCCTCGCACGGTGGCAGCGGCTCCTCTTCCTCCTCCTCTTCGTCTTTCGCCTTTGGCCCAACAGCCGCCACCACCGTTACCGGCTCTGCAGCCGCTTCGACAGCCGCCATCTTCCCGGAAACACCACCGCACGTCAGCCGCGCCCCCCTGCTGCCATGGCAACGGCGCGGTGGCCTGGAACCCCAGGGGAGTGGTGGGCGGGGCCTGAAGTACCCAAGTCCCCGAGGGCGCGCCTTCCCCGGGAATTTAATTCAGGACAATAATGTTTTATTGAGCGCCTATTGTGAATCAGACACTGAGCAGTAAGCGTCGGAGAAACAGGTGAATGATACCGGGGAAAAGTCATTCCCTGTGTGTAGCGTCTAGGGCAGCCTTTGCCCTGGTTCCAGCAGATGGGTTGTCTCTTCATAGTCTATGCATTTCTGAAGACCCCACGGTGAAGGGCTGCAAGGATGAAGCTGTCCCAGAGTATCTCCAGAGTGCAGATCCCTTGGCTGCCAGGTCATGTTCTCTCTTCCTCTCAACTGCTCTCCCGACCATATAAGGAGAGGCAGCTGCTGGGGGCGTCCCCAGGATCTAAAGATAGCGGCCCCTGCCTGGAACTCTAAATGCCACCCTGGAGCGGGAGCCGCAATGGCACGGTGAGTGTTTCCGGCTCCGGTGCTCCCCCTGGCCCTATGAAGCCACACCTCAACTTCTCTTCAGGCAGCACGCCCGGACCTTGTGGTACGACAGGCCCAGGTATGTGTTCATGGAGTTTTGTGTTGAGGACAGCACCGATGTCCACGTGCTTATTGAGGATCACCGCATTGTGTTCAGGTAGTGGCCCTGCCGTCCGAGGGCCTGGCTTCTCCGCATCTCCTCAGCTTCATTGTCTCCTCAGCTGCAAGAATGCCGATGGAGTGGAGTTGTACAATGAGATTGAGTTCTATGCCAAAGTGAACTCCAAGGTAAGGGTGAAATGGGACAGTAAGGTTTGGATAGACCCTAAGAATGAGGCTCTCTATCTGGCAGGACTCCCAGGATAAGCGCTCTTCCCGCTCTATTACTTGTTTTGTGAGAAAATGGAAGGAAAAGGTGGCCTGGCCGCGGCTTACCAAGGAGGATATCAAGGTGGGTGTGTGGAAAGTGGCCTGCTTCTTCTCTGGCCTGTGACTCTTGGTGCCTCTTCTTGCAGCCAGTGTGGCTGTCTGTGGACTTTGATAACTGGAGAGACTGGGAAGGGGATGAAGAGATGGAGCTGGCTCATGTGGAACATTATGCAGAGGTGAGAGACAACACCTACTGTGTTCTGCCCACTCTCCCTTGTGATTATTTTTTCTTCCCACTAGCTTTTGAAGAAGGTCAGCACCAAGAGACCTCCACCTGCCATGGATGATTTGGATGTAAGTAAAGCCTTCCCCTCAACCCTTCAGTTCGGGGCTTATTCTCTCATTCCTCTCTGTTCAGTTCACCACCACCGTGGTCTCCTGCTGTCCCGCGGAGCTGCAGACTGAAGGGAGCAACGGCAAGAAAGAAGTGCTGAGCGGTTTCCAAGTGGTGCTGGAAGACACAGTGCTTTTCCCTGAGGGCGGGGGACAGGTACCAAAACGATCTCTTCCCAGGAAGCCCCCTGCCATTGATTACGTTTACTTATTTCCACCAGCCTGATGACCGTGGTACAATCAATGACATCTCTGTGCTGAGAGTGACTCGCCGTGGGGAACAGGCTGATCATTTCACCCAGACACCCCTGGATCCAGGAAGCCAGGTTCTGGTCCGGGTAGATTGGGAGCGGAGGTTTGACCACATGCAGCAGCATTCAGGTAAAGGCTGGGATGGGGGACATAACACCGGACTTTTCTCCTGTCTCTGGCTCTCTTTGCTTAGGGCAGCATCTCATCACGGCAGTTGCTGACCATCTATTTAAGCTGAAGACAACATCATGGTGAGTGGGAGGCATAAGACTAACTGTAGGCATATGTTATCTGTGGCCACTGTACTTCTGACAGGGAGTTAGGGAGATTTCGGAGTGCGATTGAGCTGGACACCCCCTCTATGACTGCAGAGCAAGTAGCTGCCATTGAGCAGAGCGTCAATGAAAAAATCAGAGATCGGCTGCCTGTGAATGTCCGAGAACTGAGCCTGGATGATCCTGAGGTGGAGCAGGTAAGGGTAGAGCCAGAGGGATGGTTTCTGCGTCAGACAGTCCCTCCCCTCTCCTTGAGTCCAGGTGAGTGGCCGGGGTTTGCCTGATGATCATGCTGGGCCCATTCGGGTTGTTAACATCGAGGGCGTTGATTCCAACATGTGCTGTGGGACCCATGTGAGCAATCTCAGTGACCTTCAGGTAAGTGAGGAACGGCTGTGGAGTGGCTGAGAGTGTGTGTGTGTTACCCCCTTGCCTCATGTAGGTCATTAAGATTCTGGGCACTGAGAAGGGGAAAAAGAACAGAACCAACCTGATATTTCTGTCTGGGAACCGGGTGCTGAAGTGGATGGAGAGAAGTCATGGAACTGAAAAAGCACTGACTGCTCTGCTTAAGTATGCCTGTTTCAGTACCTTCGATTACCTCCTGCGCAGGTCTCCTCTGACCTTTCTCTTTCAGGTGTGGAGCAGAGGATCATGTGGAAGCAGTGAAAAAGCTCCAGAACTCCACCAAGATCCTGCAGAAGGTGATTTATTCCATGGAGGGTAGAGAGGGCATATTTATCTACTGAGTTACCATATCCATTTCAGAATAACCTGAATCTGCTCAGAGACCTGGCTGTGCACATTGCCCATAGCCTCAGGAACAGTCCAGACTGGGGAGGTGTGGTCATATTACACAGGTGAGAAATTAGGAGCTGGACACAAGGAAGGGCCTGGGTCTCATGTCTGTGTCCTTTGTTGTAGGAAGGAGGGTGATTCAGAGTTCATGAATATCATTGCCAATGAGATTGGGTCAGAGGTAAGAGGAGCATGAGATTCTCTACCCCGGCCATCAGAGCTTATCTCCTTGTCTTACCTCCTAGGAGACCCTCCTGTTCTTAACTGTGGGCGATGAGAAAGGTGGTGGACTCTTCTTACTGGCAGGGCCACCTGCGTCTGTGGAGACCCTGGGGCCCAGGTAATTCTTTGTGGACTCTCTTGCACATGTAGAAAGTCTCCCTGACTATACCTCTGTTCCCCAGGGTGGCTGAGGTCCTGGAAGGCAAAGGAGCAGGGAAGAAAGGCCGTTTTCAGGGCAAGGCCACCAAGATGAGCCGGCGGATGGAGGCGCAGGCGCTTCTCCAGGACTACATCAGCACGCAGAGTGCTAAGGAGTGAGGGCTTAGGGCACTCACCTCCTGTTTCCACAGGAATCTTTTGGTCAATAAAATAGATTGACTCAGAATGGTTGCGCTACCACTTGTATTTATATGACTA